GGGTTTCACCATGTTGGCCAGGCTGGTCTTGAATTCCTGACTTCAGGTGATCCACCCGCCTCAGCCCCCAAAGTGCTGGGAGTACAGGGGTGAGCCACCACGCCCAGCGAATTTAACTTTTGTCAGGAGCCGTATTACATTGACAATGGAGAGGAAGAAAACAGCACAGTATGATCAAGTTTAACTAGTGGGTAATTAGCTGTAAAAGAACTCTCGACTCTTGTTCAAAGAGGTTCAAGCTGCTGTGCTTGTGCGGCAAGGACAGTGTCCAAATGAAAAACTACAAATCAGTCATCTGTCCTTCATTTTCTCCATTCCCCCCACTCACTACACAGCTAAGAAAGCTCAAAGGTACCCTGCAGACACTCAAAACTTGAGGGCACGCAACTCTCAGTTACGAGTGGTGGCAATCATAATGACAGAATGAAGTACCAGTGCAAGAAACTGGAAGCGTGTGGATGTCTCCAGGCTGGAAGTCTGGGTTCGAAATGTCTGCAATGCCTCGCACTTGTGGCCCGTCCCTGATCTTCAGAAGCCACTGGTTTCTCCGCCAAACAAAGGGTATGCACCTCATGGGCTCAGGTCAAAAAAGTCTTCTAAACAACCCTCTAATGTTTATCTTTCACAGCCTGCCGGGCACACCCATCTTCAAAGGCAGAGGACGGAAAAGTGCCAAGATGGATGGACATATGGCTGTCGCCGCACTCCCGTGTCCAAGCGCCAAGGCCGAATGACCACTTAGGTCAGGAGATTTTTCCCCTCCAGGCTGCTGTTCCCGGGAGATGTCCCAACGTCTCTAGTCCAGCCCCTAACTCAGCACTCTACACATCCGACGCTTAACGAAAGCTATTCCAACTTTTTACCAGCCGTCTGCAGTTATTTTCACCAGTAGAGCCCGGATGAAAGAGGAGCCCGTAGTAACCACGGCAACCGAAAAACAAGGCGGAAAGGGTGGGGCCCTGGGCGGAAGGGGCGGGGCCCTCGGGCCTTTTCCCGGCGTCCATTTAGTGGCGGGAAAAGCGACCTTTTCTGAGCGCGTTTGCCTGTTGAGTGGTAGCCTTTCCCCTCAACCAGCAATGGAGGAGCAGCCCCAGATGCAAGACGCCGACGAGCCCGCGGACTCCGGAGGGGAAGGCCGGGCAGGCGGGCCACCGCAGGTCGCCGGCGCCCAGGCGGCGTGCAGCGAGGACCGCATGACCCTGCTCCTCAGGTTGTTCCCTTTGGCCTCCTCAGCCGGGGCCATGTGACTTTATATTCTCTTTATCTGTTTTCAGGCTGAGAGCACAGACAAAACAACAACTCTTAGAATATAAATCAATGGTTGATGCAAGTAAGTATTTTCATTTTCAAATTAGGGTTTTGGTTAGTAACTTCAAAAAATTATTTATTTGCAGGTGAAGAAAAAACTCCAGAACAAATTATGCAAGAAAAGCAAATCGAAGCGTATGTTATATTTAAAAATTTTGTTTATGGTCCTGAAATTCTTTTGCTCATGTTTCTTTGATAGTAAAATTGAAGACCTGGAAAATGAAATTGAAGAGGTAAAAGTTGCTTTTGAGATAAAAAAGCTTGCATTAGACAGGTAATTATTACATTTTAAATATAAGCATTGTGGTTTTATAATGCAAGCTTTTTCCCTCTCATAGGATGAGACTTTCAACTGCACTTAAAAAAAACCTGGAGAAAATTAGCAGACAGTCTAGGTATGATTTTTTTTTTCTCTGGATTCGGTAAGCTTAATAAATCATCTTTTTGTTTCCTTTTCAGTGTGCTCATGGATAACATGAAACACCTATTAGAGCTAAATAAATTAATAATGAAATCACAGCAGGTAAACTTACACATTAGGCTGATTATGCATTCATGTGCTTTAACTTTTTTATTTTTAATAACAGGAATCTTGGGATTTAGAGGAAAAACTGCTTGATATTAGAAAGAAGAGATTGCGTATGTAGAACACTTTTTTTTTGGCAGAACACTATGGTATATTATTTTATTTTTAACCTAACAGAATTAAAACAAGCTTCAGAAAGTAAGCTTTTAGAAATACAGACTGAAAAGAACAAACAGAAGATTGATTTGGACAGTATGGAAAACTCAGAGAGGATAAAGATCATACGACAAAACCTACAGATGGAGATAAAAATTACTACTGTTATTCAACATGTGTTCCAGGTAACATTTATATAAACTAGCAAGAGTTTTAATGTAACTTTAAAACAATTTTTTTTCTTTACAGAACCTTATTTTGGGGAGTAAAGTCAATTGGGCAGAGGATCCTGCCCTTAAGGAAATTGTTCTGCAGCTTGAGAAGAATGTTGACATGATGTAATAAGAATTCATTTCTGACATATTTTACATTTCTGGCAATCTCAACTCTTATTTGGAATACTTCTGTGCATTTGTCTGTCCACCGTAATTTTAGAAAAGCATATCCATAACGTTTACAGTTGTAGTACAGTTGTGGTTAGTTATTTGTAGTGGGATTGAAAGTAATTTTTTTCTTTTTATATTTCTATATTTAGTTTGTTTTTTTGTTGTTGTTGTTTTTTGAGATGGAGTCTCGCTTTGTTGCCCAGACTGGAGGGCAGTGGCGCGATCTCGGCTCACTGCAACCTCTGCCTCCCGGGTTCAAGCAGTTCTGCCTCAGCCTCCCAAGTAGCTGTGACTAAAGGTGCACGCCGCCATGCCCAGCTAATTTTTTGTATTTTAGTAGAGACGGGGTTTCACCGTGTTGCCCAGGCTGCTCTCAGAACTCCTGAGCTCAGGCAGTCCACCGCCTCGGCCTACCGAAGTGCTAGGATTACAGACGTAAGCCACCGAGCCTGGTCTAGTTTGCATTTTTTTTCTATCAGTTTTATAAGTTAAGAAATAAAAGGAATTAATGTTACTCTGTCTTATTTTTTTTTAATTCGTGCCCTT